CCACTGCACTCCAGCCTGGGTGACAGAGTAAGAACCTATCTCAGCCAGGCGCAGTGGCTCACTCCTGAAATCCCAGCATTTTGGGAGGCTGAGGCGGGCGGATCACCTGAGGTCAGGAGTTTGAGAACAGCCTGACCAACATGCAGAAACTCCATCTCTACTAAGAATACAAAATTAGCCAGGGTGGTGGTGCATACCTGTAATCCCAGCTACTCAGGAGGCTGAGGCAGGAGAATCACTTGAACCTGGGAGCGGGAGGTTGCGGTGAGCCAAGATTGCTCCATTGCACGCCAGCCTGGGCAACAAGAGCAAAACTCCATCTCAAGAAAAGAAAAAAGAACCCGTCTCAATTTATATATATTTTAATGTTAATTTTTTTAACTTTTTTTTTAAGTGATGGGGACAGCTGGGCGCGGTGGCTCACGCCTGTAATCCCAGCACTTTGAGAGGCCAAGGCGGGCGGATCACGAGGTCAGGAGTTCCAAGACCAGCCTGACCAACATGGTGAAACCCCGTCTCTACTAAAAATACAAAATATTAGTCGGACATGGTGGCGCGCTCCTGTAATCCCAGGTACTCAGGAGGCTGAGGCAGGAGAATCGCTTGAACCCGGGAGGCGGAGGTTGCAGTGAGCCAAGATCGCAGCATTGCACTCCAGCCTGGGCAACAGAGCGAGAGTCTGTCTCAGAAAAAAAAAAAAAAAAGAGAGAGAGAGATGGGGTCTCACTCTGTTGCCCAGAGTGGTCTCAAACTTCTGAGCTCAAGCGATCTTCCCACCTTGGCCTCCCAAAGTGCTAATATCATAGGCGTAAGCCACCATGCCCAGCCATACCCGTCTCAATTAAAAAATAAATAAAATAATTGTTGTTTAAGACCAGCCTGGGCAACAGAGTGAGACCTCGTCTCTACAAAAAATTTTAAAAAAAATTAGCCAGGCATGGTGACCTGCACCTGTAGTCCCAGCTACCTGGGAGGCTGAGGTGGGAGAATCACTTGAGCCCGCAAGGTCAAAGCTGCAGTGAGCCAAGATCATACCATTGCACTCCAGCCCAGGTGACACAGCAAGACCCTCTCTCAAAAATAAATAAAATTGTGGCTGCAAAACAAGAGAGGAGGGAGCAGGGACTATAACCAGCCTAGGGCTTTTCTCTGGATCCTGCTGCCACCTCTTCTTAACTCCCATTCTGGAGCCCACCCATCTGCCTTACACCCACCAGCTCATGGCATCATCTTTCTCTATATCCCTTTCCCAGTGGCTTCCTCCCTATCCCAGTCCCCTGATGCAAATCCTGATGTCATCTGCCCCAGCCACCCATCTCTACCTCAACCCTCACTTCTCTGGTGAGAACTCTTGTGGATCCAGGGAGTGTCAAATCCCAGCCTGAACCAAACCTCAACTGAGATTATATTATCCTATAATATACCTTCTCCCCTCCCCTCCCCTCCCACCATTGGAATCACCCTCAGGAGAGCAGCTCCACTCTTCTCATCCAGAAGGGGCCCATGGCCCTAAGAAGGGCCATAGATTGCCATAGGTTGGCTTTTGGCATCCCCCAGCTCTCCTTCGACATCCCTGTGTGGCTCATCCCACCCTTACCCTGCTTCTTGTCCTCCCCACAGTCCTGTGGCCCAAGCTTTTCAAGTTGGTGAAAGAGACAGTTGTGATCTGACAAGGGCTAGACAGGTGCTTCACCCTCTGTCACCAAATACCCTCATTATCCAGCCCAAAACACCTCCATTCATTCCTTTCTATTCTGGCACATATTCGTTAATTCATTCCATCATTCACCTAACACCCTTGAAGCAGAGCCAATCACCTCTACCAACATCTTCCTAGAGACAAATAGATTAACTGGGGTGGGGTAAACTTTGAGAGCTCCAAAAGGAAAGCTCCAGAGGACGGGGGTTCTGCAGGGGTCCAGGCCTCTCAGGGACCACAGAGCAGACCTGCAGCAGAGGCAGAATTAGAGCCCATGGCTCTGGAGTCAACCAGGGCCAGGCAGAGGGCACCAGCTCTTGGCTGCTGAAAGTAGAGCTCTTCAAAAGTCATCCACTCAGTCAGCATCTACTGAGTGCCAGGCAGTGTCGTCACCTCTACAGCCGTCAGGGGAGAGAACAGCAGCCTAGAGAAAGGGAGTCTGAGCCCCCATCCCACGGGCTCGAAGCCCAGAGTAGAGGCCAGCACTAGTGCCTCTGGTGAGTATTACCATGGGAAGACCGCTGTTCCCAACTGCTCAGATTAATGATGCCTGCTCTCTAGACCCAGAGGACGAAGCTCTAAGGAGGTCACAGATGAGGAAGGGTCCAGTGCTCGGCGCAGACTCCGTGCGGAGCCCCTAGGCCCCGCAGCTCGCCCCTCCCTCTCCCCTACTCCCCTCCTCTCCCCCTCCCGTCTCTCCCCCGCCTCTTCGCTCTCGCTCGGCTCCCTCTCTAGCTGACCTTCCCTTTCCCTCACGCCTCCCCACGCCCGGCCCCTGGCCCCAGCACCCTGTCCGCTGCCGCCTCAGAGCCGGGAAAAGCAGCCGGAGCCCCCGCCGCCCCTGCCGCAGCGCGGGCGGTCAGCGCGCAGCCCGGCACCCGCAGCCTGCAGCCTGCAGCCCGCAGCCCGCAGCCCGGAGCCAGATCGCGGGCTCAGACCGAACCCGACTCGACCGCCGCCCCCAGCCAGGTGAGGGCAGCTGAGGGGAGGCAGGGAGCCGAACTCCACTCTCGCCCCTCCGTCTCCCTCCCAGGCGCCATGCTGCCGCTTCTGCTGGGCCTGCTGGGCCCAGCGGCCTGCTGGGCCCTGGGCCCGACCCCCGGCCCGGGATCCTCTGAGCTGCGCTCGGCCTTCTCGGCGGCACGCACCACCCCCCTGGAGGGCACGTCGGAGATGGCGGTGACCTTCGACAAGGTGTACGTGAACATCGGGGGCGACTTCGATGTGGCCACCGGCCAGTTTCGCTGCCGCGTGCCCGGCGCCTACTTCTTCTCCTTCACGGCTGGCAAGGCCCCGCACAAGAGCCTGTCGGTGATGCTGGTGCGAAACCGCGACGAGGTGCAGGCGCTGGCCTTCGACGAGCAGCGGCGGCCAGGCGCGCGGCGCGCAGCCAGCCAGAGCGCCATGCTGCAGCTCGACTACGGCGACACAGTGTGGCTGCGGCTGCATGGCGCCCCGCAGTACGCGCTAGGCGCGCCCGGCGCCACCTTCAGCGGCTACCTAGTCTACGCCGACGCCGACGCTGACGCGCCTGCGCGCGGGCCGCCCGCGCCCCCCGAGCCGCGCTCGGCCTTCTCGGCGGCGCGCACGCGCAGCTTGGTGGGCTCGGACGCTGGCCCCGGGCCGCGGCACCAACCACTCGCCTTCGACACCGAGTTCGTCAACATTGGCGGCGACTTCGACGCGGCGGCCGGCGTGTTCCGCTGCCGTCTGCCCGGCGCCTACTTCTTCTCCTTCACGCTGGGCAAGCTGCCGCGTAAGACGCTGTCGGTTAAGCTGATGAAGAACCGCGACGAGGTGCAGGCCATGATTTACGACGACGGCGCGTCGCGGCGCCGCGAGATGCAGAGCCAGAGCGTGATGCTGGCCCTGCGGCGCGGCGACGCCGTCTGGCTGCTCAGCCACGACCACGACGGCTACGGCGCCTACAGCAACCACGGCAAGTACATCACCTTCTCCGGCTTCCTGGTGTACCCCGACCTCGCCCCCGCCGCCCCGCCGGGCCTCGGGGCCTCGGAGCTACTGTGAGCCCCGGGCCAGAGAAGAGCCCGGGAGGGCCAGGGGCGTGCATGCCAGGCCGGGCCGGAGGCTCGAAAGTCCCGCGCGAGCGCCACGGCCTCCGGGCGCGCCTGGACTCTGCCAATAAAGCGGAAAGCGGGCACGCGCAGCGCCCGGCAGCCCAGGCCCCTGCGCTGTCTTGACTGCGACGCATTC